TCATGTAGCCTTATAGAACCCTTTAAATTTAGTAGCCAGAGCCCTCTAATTTGTTATTATAGGCTACTTGCTATTTTTTTTTTCTTAAGGCGGAATCTTGCTCTGTCACCCAGGCTGGACTGTAGTAGTGCAATCTCAGCTCACTGCAAACTCCGCCTCCCAGGTTCAAGCGATTCTCGTGCCTCAGCCTCTTGAGTAGCTGGCATTACAGGTGTCTGCCACCAGGCACGGCTAATTTTTGAATGTTTAGCAGAGACACGGTTTCACTATGTTGGCCAGGCTGCTCTCAAACTCCTCATCTCAGTTGATTCGCCCACCGCGGCTTCCCAACATGCTGGGGGAAACTTGATTTTCTATAGCATTATGTTACTGGATATTTCTGTAAAATTTAAAATGAGGGAGGGACAGAGACAGAGAGAGAGCAAACTCCAGAGTTGGGACTCTGGAATCTTGGGTCATGAGACAAATTATAGATAAAACTATAAAAATCCAGAATTTACATGTGTGGTTTTTGCTGATAAAGTACAATTCGAAGATTGTAAATAATTGCATAATCCTTCCCTGGGAATTTAAATCATTTTAACTGGTTCTGCTGTAATACTAGAAATACAAGCATGAAAAATTCTAATGGTTTATTAGTCACAATGACTCTGAAAACATTAATAATACCTATTAGATATTTTGCATATTACACATGAAGAAGAGTTTGAATCTCAGATAAAAACAATAAAAATACATGAAAAGTTTTTCACGTTAGCACAGATTTTAGGCATCCTGTGTTCCGGAGGTTGGATCTGAGACGTGTTTTGAGTTGGTCATAGTGAAGGACACGAGGTGTCAATTCTAGTGAGAACAATTTCCAGGAAGCCGTGTTCTGCTCTTGAGCGAGCACCCACTGGGCCTCATGAAAGGTAGAAAGAGCCTGCGTACGTCACCCTCCCATGATGTGGTCAACATGTAAACTGCATGGGCAGGGAGCCAAATAACATCCTGTGCGCTGCTGAGCTGAGCTAGGGGTGCGGCCGCCTGTCTGCTCCGGCACCACCATGTCGCTCATGGTCATCAGCATGGCATGTGTTGGTGAGTCCTGGAAGGGAATAGAGGGAGGGAGCGATGGATGGTCCATCATGGTCTTTCTTTCCAGGGTTCTTCTGGCTGCAGGGGGCCTGGCCACATGAGGGTAAGTCCTTCTCCAAACCTTAAGGTGTCATCCCTCTCTAAGGTGGCGCCTCCTTCTCCCCAAGGTGGTCAGGACAAGCCCTTGCTTTCTACCTGGCCCAGCCTTGTGGTGCCTCCAGAACATGTGACTCTTCGGTGTCACTCTAATCTTGGGTTTAACAACTTCAGTCTGTACAAGGATGATGGGGTGCCTGTCCCTGAACACTACAACAGAATATTCTGGAAAAGCCTTTTCATGGGCCCTGTGACCCCGTCACACACAGGGACCTATAGATGCCGGGGTTCACACCCACACTCCCCCAGTGGGTGGTCGGCACCCAGCAACCCCCTGCTGATCATGGTCACAGGTCAGAGGGCTCCTGTCTGGGATTCTCCTTGTACACCTTCTAAATTCACAAACTCTCTTCCTAGGATTCCGCAGAAAACCTTCCCTCCTGGCCCACCCAGGTCGCCTGGTGAAATCAGAAGAGACAGTCATCCTGCAATGTTGGTCAGATGTCATGTTTGAGCACTTCCTTCTGCACAGAGAGGGGACGTTTAACGACACTTTGCGCCTCATTGGAGAGCACATTGATGGGGTCTCCAAGGCCAACTTCTCCATCGGTCGCATGAGGCAAGACCTGGCAGGGACCTACAGATGCTACGGTTCTGTTCCTCACTCCCCCTATCAGTTTTCAGCTCCCAGTGACCCTCTGGACATCGTGATCACAGGTGAGAGTGTCCAGACATTCTTCTCATTGTCACTCCATAAGGAAAATGCCTCTTCTCCTTCCAGGTCTATATGAGAAACCTTCTCTCTCAGCCCAGCCGGGCCCCACGGTTCTGGCAGGAGAGAGCGTGACCTTGTCCTGCAGCTCCTGGAGCTCCTATGACATGTACCATCTATCCACGGAGGGGGAGGCCCATGAACGTAGGTTCTCTGCAGGGCCCAAGGTCAACGGAACATTCCAGGCCGACTTTCCTCTGGGCCCTGCCACCCAAGGAGGAACCTACAGATGCTTCGGCTCTTTCCATGACTCTCCCTACGAGTGGTCAAAGTCAAGTGACCCACTGCTTGTTTCTGTCACAGGTGAGGAAAGCCCATGGCTGTCCCATGTCCTATTTCCTCACCTCTCTCCTGTCTCATATTCTAGGAAACCCTTCAAATAGTTGGCCTTCACCCACTGAACCAAGCTCCAAAACCGGTGAGTACAGAACCCTCTTATATCCGCTTTTGTAGCTTCTTATTGGTGTCTCCTCTTCTTCCAGGTAACCCCAGACACCTACACGTTCTGATTGGGACCTCAGTGGTCAAACTCCCTTTCACCATCCTCCTCTTCTTTCTCCTTCATCGCTGGTGCTCCAACAAAAAAAGTAAGTCTCACGAAGCAGAGGCCAGAGAGCTCCGAGCTGTTTTGTTGACTTCCATCTTCTACAGATGCATCTGTAATGGACCAAGGGCCTGCGGGGAACAGAACAGTGAACAGGGAGGTAGGTGCTCCTCGGCCCAGCCTCGTGGCTAGCCCTCCCTCACTCAGCATTTCCCTCTCTCCAGGATTCTGATGAACAGGACCATCAGGAGGTGTCATACGCATAATTGGATCACTGTGTTTTCACACAGAGAAAAATCACTCCCCCTTCTCAGAGGCCCAAGACACCCCCAACAGATACCAGCATGT